TGAGACAGCCCACATTGGAAAATCCAGAAAACCGGGAACAGGGATTTGCCCTTCACAATTCTACTCCCCAGATCCTCTCCCCTGGACACAGGAGACCCACAGGGCAGGACCCTAAGATCTGGGGAAAGGAGGTCCTGAGAACCTTGAGGTACCCTTAGATCCTTTTCTACCCACTTTCCTATGGAGGATTCCAAGTCACCACTTCTCTCACCGGCTTCTACCAGGGTCCAGGACTAAGGCGTTTTTCTCCATAGCCTCAACATTTTGGGAATCTTCCCTTAATCACCCTTGCTCCTCCTGGGTGCCTGGAAGATGGACTGGCAGAGACCTCTTTGTTGCGTTTTGTGCTTTGATGCCAGGAATGCCGCCTAGTTTATGTCCCCGGTGGGGCACACAGCGGGGGGCGCCAGGTTTTCCTTGTCCCCCAGCTGCTCTGCCCCTTTCCCCTTCTTCCCTGACTCCAGGCCTGAACCCCTCCCGTGCTGTAATAAATCTTTGTAAATAACTGCTGAGACTCCTCTTTCAGGGGAAGCAGGAGGAAAAGGGAGGTAATGGGGCGTCCTGATAGGGAAGGCCGGTGGTCAACCAAGGGTTAGGGTTTTGACCCTACTGTCCAATCCTCTAGTCTAGGAGTCTTTCTGGCAGACAGCAGGCTCGGGGCACTCAGAGGAAGAACTACAGAAGTTCTAGCTGCTGCTTGGGATGGCTGAAGGAGGCAGGTGGGGTGGGGAAGTCCTTCTCGAATAACTGGATTCCTCCAAAGATTTCCCCATCCCCACAGGACTCCCCTCGGGAAATTCCCCTTTTTCCCTCAGTGCCAGGCCTGTGTGGCCTAATAACGACGGCCCTGGTCTTCTTCCCACTCCCCTACCCTTAGGTAGGCCCTTAGACTCCGGCCTTTGAGTCCGCTTCTGCGCAGGGCCGGGGCTGGAGGCGGGGCGAAGGGGCGGGGCCGCAGGCGAACGCAAGTCCCGCTTCGCTCTCGGGGGCGGACTCAGCGGCGGAAGTGGCGCTGCCGGAAGATCTTCTTCCGCTCTGAGGCGCTACTGAGGCCGCGGAGCCGGACTGCGGTTGGGGCGGGAAGAGCCGGGGCCGTGGCTGACATGGAGCAGGTGGGTCCCGGAGCGGTCGCTGGGAGCGGGTGGCGTGCGAGGGCCGTCTTCCGCCGGTCGAACCCGCTTCGCCGCCCGCTGTCCGTGCTGGGTTCCGTCCGACCCTTCCCACACCCGCTGCGTCTCAGGTTCCGCCCCCTTCCTCTGTCTGGCCTCGCGCCGCCCCGCGCGGGTTGGGGTCTCCAGCAATGACTCTTGGCGACCCCGCCTATCCTGGGGAGCCCGGGGAGGACGTTCGGGATCTCCTTCCAAAGCCTCCGTCTTAACTGAGGGGAGAGGAGAGGGTGAGGTGTCTGGGTGTTATGAGCAGGGGCAGTTGACAGGACTCTGCCTCTGCCTCGCCCCCAGCCCTGCTGCTGAGGCCGCGCCCTCCCCGCCCTGAGGTGGGGGCCCACCAGGATGAGCAAGCTGCCCAGGGAGCTGACCCGAGACTTGGAGCGCAGCCTGCCTGCCGTGGCCTCCCTGGGCTCCTCACTGTCCCACAGCCAGAGCCTCTCCTCGCACCTCCTTCCGCCGCCTGAGAAGCGAAGGGCCATCTCTGATGTCCGCCGCACCTTCTGTCTCTTCGTCACCTTCGACCTGCTCTTCATCTCCCTGCTCTGGATCATCGAACTGAATGTGAGTGGGGGCGAGGTGGGGGCACAGGCCATCCTGCAGAGCTCTTCCTGTCTCCCTCTCACAGACCAACACAGGCATCCGTAAGAACTTGGAGCAGGAGATCATCCAGTACAACTTTAAAACTTCCTTCTTCGACATCTTTGTGAGTGGCCTTGGCTGATCCTGGGGACCCCGCCTGTGACTGCCTTGCTCCCGTCCCCCACCAGGTCCTGGCCTTCTTCCGCTTCTCTGGACTGCTCCTAGGCTATGCCGTGCTGCGGCTCCGGCACTGGTGGGTGATTGCGGTAAGATGCCACTTTCCTGGCAGCTTCTGGGCCCTTCCCCTTCCTCCCTCCCTCCCCTGGGCAGGTCACGACGCTGGTGTCCAGTGCATTCCTCATTGTCAAGGTCATCCTCTCTGAGGTCAGTGGCTCAGGGTCTGGCCAGTCTGGTGGCTGCCATGGAGCTCAGCCCCCTCCCTTCACAGCTGCTCAGCAAAGGGGCATTTGGCTACCTGCTCCCCATCGTCTCTTTTGTCCTCGCCTGGTTGGAGACCTGGTTCCTTGACTTCAAAGTCCTACCCCAGGAAGCTGAAGAGGAGCGATGTGAGTGCTTGCGGGTAGGGGGGTGCAGCGAGTCCTCGGTCCGGGACCGAGTCTGCTCCTCCAGGGTATCTTGCCGCCCAGGTTGCTGTTGCCCGTGGACCCCTGCTGTTCTCCGGTGCTCTGTCCGAGGGACAGTTCTATTCACCCCCAGAATCCTTTGCAGGTGAGGGCTGGTGTGTGGGGGAACTGCTTTCATTGCCATTGTCATCTGTGCCTGTTTTCTGCAGGGTCTGACAATGAATCAGATGAAGAAGTTGCTGGGAAGAAAAGTTTCTCTGCTCAGGTATTTGCCTGCCTACCCCTAACCCCTGCCCTCTGACCCCTCCCTGCCTCCTGCTTCCGTCCAGGAGCGGGAGTACATCCGCCAGGGGAAGGAGGCCACGGCAGTGGTGGACCAGATCTTGGCCCAGGAAGAGAACTGGAAGTTTGAGAAGAATAATGTAAGAAGCCCTCTCCCACCTGACCTTCCCATCTCCTCCCTGCCACCTTCTGTCCCTGCCATAGGAATATGGGGACACCGTGTACACCATTGAAGTTCCCTTTCACGGCAAGACGTTTATCCTGAAGGTGAGTGAGGGGAGCGGGTGTCCTGGAGCCCCGCACCACCCAGCCCTCTGCCGCCCTGTCCCAGACCTTCCTGCCCTGTCCTGCGGAGCTCGTGTACCAGGAGGTGATCCTGCAGCCCGAGAGGATGGTGCTGTGGAACAAGACAGTGACTGCCTGCCAGGTGAGCCCAGTCTGGCTGCCTCTTAAGGCACACTGTTCCAAAAGTCTCCGTTGACGGCCCTCAGATCCTGCAGCGAGTGGAAGACAACACCCTCATCTCCTATGACGTGTCTGCAGGGGCTGCGGGCGGCGTGGTCTCCCCAAGGTGAGTCCATGCCGGGCCCCCTCCTTTCAGCCATTGTCCCCTGAACTAACCCTCCCTCCCGCAGGGACTTCGTGAATGTCCGGCGCATTGAGCGGCGCAGGGACCGATACTTGTCATCAGGGATCGCCACCTCACACAGTGCCAAGCCCCCGACGCACAAATATGTCCGGTGAGCCTCACTTTGCCTGGGGTCACCCCTGCCAAAGTCCCCCCAATGATGCCTCTTTCCATAGGGGAGAGAATGGCCCTGGGGGCTTCATCGTGCTCAAGTCGGCCAGTAACCCCCGTGTTTGCACCTTTGTCTGGATTCTTAATACAGATCTCAAGGTGGGGTGCTGGGGGGCTGCCAGGTGGGTTCTGTGGAGTGGAGGGGACCCTGCTGATCAAGTGTGACTTCTGCCTGCCTTCCCCCAGGGCCGCCTGCCCCGGTACCTCATCCACCAGAGCCTCGCGGCCACCATGTTTGAATTTGCCTTTCACCTGCGACAGCGCATCAGCGAGCTGGGGGCCCGGGCGTGACTGTGCCCCCTCCCACCCTGCGGGCCAGGGTCCTGTCGCCACCACTTCCAGAGCCAGAAAGGGTGCCAGTTGGGCTCGCACTGCCCACATGGGACCTGGCCCCAGGCTGTCACCCTCCACCGAGCCACGCAGTGCCTGGAGTTGACTGACTGAGCAGGCTGTGGGGTGGAGCACTGGACTCCGGGGCCCCACTGGCTGGAGGAAGTGGGGTCTGGCCTGTTGATGTTTACATGGCGCCCTGCCTCCTGGAGGACCAGATTGCTCTGCCCCACCTTGCCAGGGCAGGGTCTGGGCTGGGCACCTGACTTGGCTGGGGAGGACCAGGGCCCTGGGCAGGGCAGGGCAGCCTGTCACCCGTGTGAAGATGAAGGGGCTCTTCATCTGCCTGCGCTCTCGTCGGTTTTTTTAGGATTATTGAAAGAGTCTGGGACCCTTGTTGGGGAGTGGGTGGCAGGTGGGGGTGGGCTGCTGGCCATGAATCTCTGCCTCTCCCAGGCTGTCCCCCTCCTCCCAGGGCCTCCTGGGGGACCTTTGTATTAAGCCAATTAAAAACATGAATTTAAAAAAAAAAAAAAATTCCAGCCCCTCCCACTGCCTTGCCTCTTGAGGGAAGAGAAAGGCAGGCAGCAGCTTGGATGAAGAGGGAAGACCCCTCACACAGCCTCTCCTGGGCTCACAGGAGGGCGGAGCCCGGGGAGCCAGTTCCTGAAACATGCCCCCCATTCCCCCCCCGCCCACCCCCCACTCCCCGCTTTCCTGACCAGTTCAACTGAGCAGATGACTGGTCAGAAAAAAATGCCCCGCCCCCTGCCAGGCTTCAGCGGGGCAAGTTTAAAGTCTCTAGTCCAGGAATGGAGGTGGGGGTATGGGCACCTGGCAGTGCCCACAGCAAGCCTTGACTGTGTGGCCTGGAGATGGGGCCTGAGCTTCAGGGTCACTGAGGCACCTCTGGGATCCAGGCCACCTGGAGCCCCGGACCTCCCAGACTCCACTCACCCATTCCCTCTCCCCGCACGGCACTCACACCAGGGGCGGCCTGGAGCCCGGATCGCAGGGCGGGGCCAGGCCACTGCCTGCCTTCCTCCTCCCTCCCGGCTGGCCTGCCCCCTTGCCTGCCTGCATGCAGGCTTCCAGCAGAGCCAGCTTCTTCAGAGCCAGGTGGATCCTGTTTCGGTCCTGCCTAGGTGTGTGACCCTGGGCGAATCTACCTCTCTCAGCTTCTGCTTCCCACTTTATGAAAATGGGACTGATGTCACAGGGTTGTTATGAGATTAAAAGATATGAAGAACCGGGGACAGTGCTCAGTAATCAATAGTCTGCAGTTC